GCGATCTCGGCTCGCTGCAACCTCCGCCTCCCAGGTTCAAGTGATTCTCCTGCCTCAGCCTCCTGAGTAGCTGGGATTACAGGCATGTGCCACCACGCCCAGTTAATTTTGTATTTTTAGTAGAGATGGGGTTTCTCCATGTTGGTCAGGCTGGTCTTGAACGCCCAACCTCAGGTGATCTGCCTGCCTCGGCCTCCCAGAGTGCTAGGATTACAGGTGTGAGCCACCGCACCCAGCTTGTCAATTATATCTCAATAAAGCTGTTGAAAAAGTTTAAAAAAATCACCCAATCGGGCACAGTGTTTCACACCTGTAATCCCAGCATTTTGGGAGGCCGAGGTGGGTGGATCACCTGAGGTCGGGAGTTTGAGACCAGCCTGGCCAATATAGTGAAACCCCATCTCTACTAAAAATACAAAAAATTAGCCAGGCGTGGTGGTGGACAACTGTAATCCTAGCTACTCAGGAGGCTGAGACAGGAGAATCACTTGAGCCTGGGAGGCGGAGGTTGCAGTGAGTCGAGATCACACCATTGCACTCCAGCCTGGGCAACAAGAGCGAAACTCCGTCTCAAAATAATAATAATAATAATAATAATAATAATCACCCATACAGACGCGCAGGACTCAACGCAGGACTGCCAGCTCCACTGCCCTGAGCCCCCCGGTGCCAGGCCCAGCGGGCAGTGCTGGAGCCCCAGTGGCTTGGGATGGGGAGACTGGGACTCTGAGCTGGCAATGTTCCTGGGTGCTGGCTGCATGCCCGCCATGTGCTGGGCTCCGGGATCCACTGGTTCCTGACACCCTCACCTGCCCCTGGGGGTGTGGCCATCTTCTAGAGAGGGAAACTGAGGATCAGTGCAGAATGTAGGGGGAGCCCAGGCTGGCCCAGGGAGCAGTTGGCGGTGGAGGCCTTGGGCAATTTCCCGTGTTCCCACTGAGTGGGGCTGTCCCTGGGCCTGGGCGGGGACGCCACCAACTGCCAAGGCCTGTGTATAAGGGCAGCCGCCGCCTTAGCCACAGACCTGCCCCGCCATGACCCGGCTGACAGTCCTGGCCCTGCTGGCTGGTCTGCTGGCGTCCTCGAGGGCCGGTGAGTGCCTCTCTGTGCCGGTGGTCCCCCATGGGGATCTCAGAGCTGTCTCCCCCCGACCCAGGCTCCAGCCCCCTTTTGGACATCGTTGGCGGCCGGAAGGCGAGGCCCCGCCAGTTCCCGTTCCTGGCCTCCATTCAGAATCAAGGCAGGCACTTCTGCGGGGGTGCCCTGATCCATGCCCGCTTCGTGATGACCGCGGCCAGCTGCTTCCAAAGCCAGTGAGGGGTCCTGGGGAGGGGGCCTAGGGGGCCCTCCCTCTGCCCTTTCCTCCGCTACTCTCAGGAACCCCGGGGTTAGCACCGTGGTGCTGGGTGCCTATGACCTGAGGCGGCGGGAGAGGCAGTCCCGCCAGACGTTTTCCATCAGCAGCATGAGCGAGAATGGCTACGACCCCCAGCAGAACCTGAACGACCTGATGCTGCTTCAGGTGAGAGGATGGTGCCACCTGTGATCCCAGCACCACCCTCCCCTGACTCCATTTCCTTCCCCAGCTGGACCGTGAGGCCAACCTCACCAGCAGCGTGACGATACTGCCACTGCCTCTGCAGAACGCCACGGTGGAAGCCGGCACCAGATGCCAGGTGGCCGGCTGGGGGAGCCAGCGCAGTGGGGGGCGTCTCTCCCGTTTTCCCAGGTTTGTCAACGTGACTGTGACCCCCGAGGACCAGTGTCGCCCCAACAACGTGTGCACCGGTGTGCTCACCCGCCGCGGTGGCATCTGCAATGTGAGTGCTCCCTGTGGCGGGAGGAGGGGTCCGGGACGCCCTGACACAGCTGCTGCCTGCCCAGGGGGACGGGGGCACCCCCCTCGTCTGCGAGGGCCTGGCCCACGGCGTGGCCTCCTTTTCCCTGGGGCCCTGTGGCCGAGGCCCTGACTTCTTCACCCGAGTGGCGCTCTTCCGAGACTGGATCGATGGTGTTCTCAACAACCCGGGACCGGGGCCAGCCTAGGGGGGCCTGTGACCTCCCATGGAGCCCAGCCCCGCCCTCCACACCTCCGGCGCTCCGCACCCACCTCCCACGGCCCCGCCCCTGCCCCCGCTCCGGCCAGAGGGGCCCTGGCTGTAATAAAGAAGCCGATCTCTCCTCTGCTCCTGGTTTCTGTTCATTGGTGGGGGAGGGGG